CTTTTTGAACTTAACTCATTTTGTAAACATAATATCTCCTTGAAGCAAAATGCAAAATATTATTCATTGTTTTAATCTTATTTCTACACACAGAAATACTTGCACTGAATAAAATACTACTAATTCTAACACAGAGCTATAATTAAAGAGCAATCCATTGTGAACTAGTAGGGTGTTTTTTTATTCTTGAAACTTCTACTTATGTAGTTCATCACATCAAGAGAAAAGGAAGCAAAACCATATGATCATCTTGGTAGAGTCCAGTGAGGCATATGTAAAAAGAATTTGTGTCTATCCCTCATATAATATAGTTAATGAAAAACATAAATATTCTTAGATTCATATGATGAATCATATCTATCTAAAATTTACTTATGAAGCAAATACAACTTAAAGATAGAATATAAAATGTTCTTATTAAATTCTAGAGAAACAAGAATATAGTTCCTATCATCTCTAAAATTTAACTTTGTAAGTTATATTTATTATAGAGAAAAATAAAAATTCTCAAAAAAGACAAAAATGTACTCAAATAATATGATGTTCAATCTGGAAAATTTAAGAAAATTGCCTTTCTTTTTGAGACGGAGTCTCGCTCTGTGGCCCAGGCTGGAGTGCAGTGGTGCGATCTCGGCTCACTGCAAGCTCCGCCTCCCGGGTTCACGCCATTCTCCTGCCTCAGCCTCCCGAGTAGCTGGGATTACAGGCGTGAGCCACCACGCCCGGCTATTTTTTTGTATTTTTAGTAGAGACGGGGTTTCACCATGTTAGCCAGGATGGTCTCGATCTCCTGACCTCGTGATCCACCCGCCTCGGCTTCCCAAAGTGTTGGGATTACAGGCTTGAGCCACTGCGCCTGGCCGAAAAATAACTTGACCTTAGTTTCAAACTACAAGATGGTTCATTAACATGGTGAGATTAAAAATTGTTTTAAAATCCCATGCACATATATTTCGTATATAGCTGTTTAATACATGATTAAATGATATTACATTTTAAGTAGAAATAAAAGTATAAAGTACTGGATGAGACCAGAGGCCGAACTCAGGTTCTGATGGCCGAGCTGCCCCACAGGATCATCAAGGAAACCCAGCGTTTGCTGGCAGAGCCAGTTCCTGGCATCAAAGCAGAACCAGATGAAAGCAACGCCCGTTATTTTCATGTGGTCATTGCTGGGGAATCAAAGGATTCCCCCTTTGAGGGAGGGACTTTTAAACGTGAACTATTACTTGCAGAAGAATACCCAATGGCAGCCCCTAAAGTACGTTTCATGACCAAAATTTATCATCCAAATGTAGACAAGTTGGAAAGAATAAGTTTAGATATTTTGAAAGATAAGTGGTCCCCAGCCCTGCAGATCCGCACAGTTCTGCTATCGATCCAGGCCTTGTTAAATGCTCCCAATCCAGATGATCCATTAGCAAATGATGTAGTGGAGCAGTGGAAGACCAACGAAGCCCAAGCCATTGAAACAGCTAGAGCATGGACTAGGCTATATGCCATGAATAGTATTTAAATTGATCCAATCATTAAGTGTGCATCACTTCTCCTGTTCTGCCAAGACTTCTTCCTTTTTGCTTGCATTTAATGGACATAGTCTTAGAAACATTACAGAATAAAAAAACCCAGACATCTTCAGTTATTTGGTGATTAAATGTACATTAGCAAATCTATGTCTTGTCCTGATTCACTGTCATAAAGCATGAGCAGAGGCTAGACGTATCATCCGGATTGTTGTGAAACGTTTAAAAGCAGTGGTCCCTCCCTGCTTTTATTCATTTCCCCCATCCTGGTTTAAGTATAAAGCACTGTGAATGAAGGTAGTTGTCAGGTTAGCTGCAAGGGTGTGGGTGTTTTTCTTTATTTTATTTTTTTGAGGGGGGTAAGTAGTTTTATTTTAATTTTATGGGCTCCTTTCCCCGCCTTTTTGGTGATCTAATTGGATTGGTTAAAAGCAGCTAACCAGTTCTTTAGAAATATGCTCTCTATCCAAGTCTAACTTTATTTAGACACTGTAGATGGACAAGCTTGATTGTTTGAACCAAAATGGGAACATTTAACAAGCATCACTGCCCTCACTAATAACATTGTGACTTTGCTGTCAAGTGTAGAGTCCCCCCTTCAAAATAAGCTTGTGACCATTTTGTATGGCTTGTCTGGAAACTTCTGTAAATCTTATGTTTTACTAAAATATTTTTTGTTATTGTAAAAAAAGTTTAAAGTACTAGGTAATTATAAGAAATGTG